TCCGGCGAGTGGGGGTACCGCTAGGGAGGGGGTGCAGCTGGGGAGGGGGTGGATCTGGGGTGTGGGGGTGCCGCTGGGGAGGGGGTGCAGCTGGGGAGGGGGTGGATCTGGGGCGTGGGGGTGCCGCTGGGGAGGGGGTGCAGCTGGGGAGGGGGTGGATCTGGGGCGTGGGGGTGCCGCTGGGGAGGGGGTGCAGCTGGGGAGGGGATGGATCTGGGGTGTGGGGGTACCGCTGGGGAAGGGCGTGCAGCTGGAGAGGGGATGGATCTGGGCTGTGGGGGTGCCGCTGGGGACGGGGTGCAGCTGGGGAGGGGGTGGATCCGGATTGTGAGGGTGCGGCTGGGGGGCGACTTCCGCGTGGGGTGAGAGGTCGCCTGCGAGGGTGACCGGGCAGGAGGGCTCAGTGCGCAAGCCGGACGTGCTGGGTCCAAGATTATTGATTAATTTGGGCACCGCGAGGGCTCGAGTCCCCCCACACCACTGCCCGGCCTGCGGGGGAGCACAGACAGCCCGGGCCCTCCCGGCTGCAGGTCCCGGGCTTTCCCCGCGCGGTTGCCGGCTCCGCCCAGAGGAGCCGCGCCCGGCGGAGGGGTAAGAAAGGCAGGGTCGCGGCGTCAACGCGGCGGCCGTCTCGAGTCCAGGGCCCGCGTCCTCCCCGACCTCCCGACGCCACCTCACGGCCTCAGGGGGACTGGGCTCCCGGGAAACCGCCGGCCACCTGGCGGACGAACACAGGCAGTGGCGGGCAGTGGAGACGCCAGGGACCACCGCGCTGAGAGCGATCACTCATCCGCCAGCCCCGCCCCGCGAGCCCCGCCCCGCGAGCCCCGCCCCGCGAGCCCCGCCCCGCGAGCCCCGCCCCGCGAGCCCCGCCCCGCGAGCCCCGCACCGCCGGCCCCGCACCGCCAGCCCCGCGAGCCCCGCCCCGCCCCGCGCGCTCCTCGCATTGGCCGAGTCCCCGCGGCCACACCCCCTACCAGATTGGGGCCGCTATTGGACGCGGCGGCCGCGGCCAATCGGAGCCGCTCTTGCTGCGACGCAGCGGTCGGAAGCGGAGCAAGGTCGAGGCCGGGTTGGCGCCGGAGCCGGGGCCGCTTGGAGCTCGTGTGGGGTCTCCGGTCCAGGTGAGTCTGTCGGATTGGGGCGGGCGCCGCGCGGGCCGCGACTACCCGCTCTCTCCTCCCGCAGGGCGCGGCATGGGCGTCCTGGCCGCAGCGGCGCGCTGCCTGGTCCGGGGTGCGGACCGAATGAGCAAGTGGACGAGCAAGCGGGGCCCGCGCAGCTTCAGGGGCCGCAAGGGCCGGGGCGCCAAGGGCATCGGCTTCCTCACCTCGGGCTGGAGGTTCGTGCAGATCAAGGAGATGGTCCCGGAGTTCGTCGTCCCGGATCTGACCGGCTTCAAGCTCAAGCCCTACGTGAGCTACCTCGCCCCTGAGAGCGAGGAGACGCCCCTGACGGCCGCGCAGCTCTTCAGCGAAGCCGTGGCGCCTGCCATCGAAAAGGACTTCAAGGACGGTACCTTCGACCCTGACAACCTGGAAAAGTACGGCTTCGAGCCCACACAGGAGGGAAAGCTCTTCCAGCTCTACCCCAGGAACTTCCTGCGCTAGCTGGGCGGGGGAGGGGCGGCCTGCCCTCATCTCATTTCTATTAAACGCCTTTGCCAGCTATACGGTGTTTGTTTTTTGGCCTCAGGTCATGG